CACACTGATCCTGAAAAGGTGGATCTTTGATTTATCTTCCTAAAGCAGTGTATGTGAGAACCTTGTGTTGAGGAAGACTGATAACAGCTTGTATGTATTTAGCACGATGTGCCAGGCCTGGTGTTAAGTACTTTTTACCTCACTTCCCATATTCCTAATGAGGTTGGTTGTAGTGTTTTTCATCTTACTGATTTTTTTTTGTTTGTTTTTGTTTTGTTTTGTTTTTGGCTAATGACTTTAAAAGACCTCCAGTTCTTGAACTTCAGCTAGGGTCCCATCCCCAGAGTTTATCAGAAGGTATAGGTTGGGTCCAAGAATTCACAGGTTTTTTAAGTTCATAGTGAAGCTGATGCTGTAAAACTACATATCAAATTGGGAAGCAATGAATTAGAAGAGGCTCATGTTTTCGTCATGTTACATGTAAGTTCCTCCTTCACTTTTCGCCATGAATAAAAGTTCCCTGTGGCCTCACCAGAAGCAGATACGGGCACCATGCTTCCTGTACAGCCAGCAGAAAGGTAGCTAATTACATCTCTTTTCTTTATATGTTAGAAAAATTAGAAGGACATTCAATGTTTTACAAAAAGGCCCACAAACGAAATACAGACAACGTTCAATTTATTAATACGTTTCAATCCCCAAATCTGAGAGAGGTGAAGCAGGTTTCCCAGGGCCTCAGAAGCAGGATTGAAGAATGGGTCCCTTGCTGGCGACTTCAGTGGCGTGGCATTGTCCCAGGTGGCCATGGAAATCAGGGTGCATACCCTTTAAAAGCAGCTGTGGCCTCCGAGATATCGTTTTCCCAGTCTTTTCTCCCCCTCCCTGCACGACGCCTCTTGGCAGACATCCGGGAGAACCCGAAAGGCGCTCGTTGCCTGGTTGGATGCAGGGTACAAACTACGTTACCCAGAAATCTGTGCCCAGCTCATTGTTAGCCGGCGTGCAGCCAATGACAGCCCAGAAACTGGGCGTTTCCTGCTGCTCTGGGCTGCAGGGGCGAGACTTCTGGCGTCGCCGTCGTGACGTATTTTTCCTATGCCCGGTCCGTGCATTCTGGTTGTGAAGGCTGAGTTCTAGAGATCGGGTCGGCTTTCTACGCGGCTCTCGTGGAACCTAGCAAAGAAAGACAGTGAAGACTGCAGGACCTTCCTTCGCGCTTTTGTTACAATCCATGACCCCTGTCGTGGGACGGGCGGCCTCTCGCGGAGGTGTCTGCCGGGGCTGGGCTCTTACCGAGGCCTCCACACACGTCCTCTTGTCCTTGTCTCCCCCAGAAGCAGCCGCCTTAGTCTTGTGAGCGTTTTTACACCGGGTAGATTGAGACTTGGAGTGCTACACTCAGCCCGAGGGCGTCCAGCGCGGTGGAGGCGTGGGGTTTCGGCTGAGCCCACAGGGCACAGACTGTTCATCCGCTTCTCATGGCAGCGGCGGTGCTGATGGACCGGGTTCAGGTGAGTGGGGGCATCCCTCAAGCGCACCCCGGGACTGTGGACTCAGCTGTACTTATCATGGCAGAGTTGTGTGACCTTCGAGGATGTGTTCGTGTACTTCTCTCGGGAGGAGTGGGAACTCCTTGAGGAGGCACAGAGATTCCTGTACCGTGATGTGATGCTGGAGAACTTTGCACTTGTGGCTACACTAGGTAAGTCTGTGTTTTAGTTATCTAATGCTACACGCCACTCACCTGCCCTTTGTTTGCGTTACAGCTTTCATTTTCCCAGTCCCATGCAGTTGCGCAGTTGGAGGGGGCAGAAAACCTTGGGTGCCTGACAGGGCAGACATCACTGCAGCCACAGTAAAGGAGACCTACAGAGGGCATGGCCCTGCTGAATGGGAGCTGGAAGAGGGTATCTGTTATGGTTGGGTTCAAATCGAACCTTCAACTTGTTTTGTGTTTGTCAGTGTTTTGTTGCCAAGGCCCATAGTGATTCTTCACATCTACTTTACTTTCCTCATTCTTGGCACTTTTTCCATTTGTCATTTCTCACGTGTCTTCCATCCTTTGGGTGTTTTCCCACTTTTCTGGCCTCCGTGTTTCAATTGCTCTCTTCAACACTAGCTTACTTTAATGTGTCATGAGTTCTGCACATTAAATAGTCCGTGAGAATGAGCTACTTATTTGGAGTCAGATTTTCGTGGGCATGGACATACCCATCTGCACAGAGCTCACCTGACACCAGCGGCCAAGGCCCTGCTGAAACTCTCTTGCAGAGGAATCAGGTAGAGGCTTCACCTATACTCCCTATACTCTACATGCACTTCACCAGCTCTTTTTTGCTTTCAGGTTTTTGGTGTGAAGCAGAACATGAGGCACCTTCTGAGCAGAGCGTTTCTGTAGAAGGAGTGTCACAGGTCAGGACTGCTGAGTCAGGTCTTTTCCAGAAAGCACACCCATGTGAGATGTGTGACCCACTCTTGAAAGACATTTTGCACCTGGCTGAACACCAGGGATCACACCTTACACAGAAACTGTGCACACGTGGGCTGTGTAGGAGAAGATTCTCGTTCAGTGCAAACTTTTACCAGCACCAGAAGCAACATAATGGAGAGAATTGCTTCAGAGGGGATGATGGAGGGGCCTCATTTGTGAAGAGCTGTACAGTCCACATGTTAGGGAGATCCTTTACGTGCAGGGAGGAAGGGATGGACTTACCAGATAGCTCTGGCCTTTTCCAGCACCAGACCACTTACAATAGGGTGAGTCCATGCAGAAGGACTGAATGCATGGAGTCTTTCCCACACAGCTCCAGTCTCAGGCAACACCAAGGAGACTATGATGGACAGATGCTTTTCAGTTGCGGTGATGAAGGGAAAGCCTTCCTGGACACCTTTACTCTTCTTGACAGCCAGATGACTCATGCTGAGGTGAGACCCTTCAGATGCCTACCATGTGGAAATGTGTTCAAGGAGAAATCAGCTCTTATTAATCACAGAAAAATCCACAGTGGAGAAATATCTCATGTGTGTAAGGAGTGTGGAAAAGCCTTCATTCACTTGCACCACCTAAAAATGCACCAGAAATTTCACACTGGAAAAAGACACTATACATGCAGTGAATGTGGGAAGGCCTTCAGCCGCAAGGACACACTTGTTCAGCATCAGAGAGTTCACACTGGAGAAAGATCTTATGACTGCAGTGAATGTGGAAAAGCCTACAGCAGAAGCTCCCACCTTGTTCAGCACCAGAGAATTCACACAGGAGAAAGGCCTTATAAGTGCAACAAATGTGGGAAAGCCTTTAGCCGTAAAGACACACTTGTTCAGCACCAGAGATTTCATACTGGAGAAAGGCCTTATGAGTGCAGTGAATGTGGAAAATTCTTTAGCCAAAGCTCCCACCTTATTGAGCACTGGAGAATTCATACCGGGGCAAGGCCCTATGAATGCATAGAATGTGGAAAATTCTTTAGCCATAACTCTAGCCTCATTAAACATCGGAGAGTCCACACAGGAGCAAGATCCTACGTGTGCAGCAAATGTGGGAAGGCCTTTGGCTGCAAAGACACACTTGTTCAGCACCAGATAATTCACACTGGAGCAAGGCCTTATGAGTGCAGTGAATGTGGGAAGGCCTTCAGCCGTAAAGACACACTTGTGCAACACCAAAAAATCCACACTGGAGAAAGGCCTTATGAGTGTGGTGAATGTGGTAAATTCTTCAGCCATAGCTCCAACCTTATTGTACACCAGAGAATTCACACTGGAGCAAAGCCTTATGAGTGCAATGAATGTGGGAAATGCTTTAGCCACAACTCCAGCCTCATTTTGCACCAGAGAGTTCACACAGGAGCAAGGCCTTATGTGTGCAGTGAATGTGGGAAGGCTTACATTAGTAGCTCCCACCTTGTTCAACACAAGAAAGTTCACACTGGAGCAAGACCTTATGAGTGCAGTGAATGTGGGAAATTCTTTAGCCGCAACTCTGGCCTCATTCTGCACCAGAGGGTTCACACTGGAGAAAAGCCTTACGTATGCAGCGAATGTGGGAAAGCCTATAGCAGAAGCTCCCATCTTGTTCGTCACCAGAAAGCTCACACTGGAGAAAGAGCTCACGAGTGCAACAGTTTTGGTGGCCCTTTAGCTGCATCTCTTAAACTTGTTTAACACCAGAAAATTCACACAAGAGAAAGGCCTTATGAATGCAGAAAATATGTCATCTTGTTCATCCTCATAGGACTCACACCAGAGCAATGCTCTGTGAGTACCCTTTGTGAGGGAACCATCAGCTAGCAGATGAGCACCGTATATTCATTCCACCCTGGGGAGATTCCTGATAAGCACCACATATGTGGGAGGCTTTCATGAGGTGTGTTGCACTTTGTAACTGTCTAGAGCTCTTGATGGAATTATATCACTGCCAGTGCCTGTGGCGGAAGCCATCTTATTGCTACCAGCTGTGTGTGTCAATCACTCCATTTTGCTCAGGGAAGGCAGACTTCTGTGCTTTCTTTCCTGTTCCCTACAGGTAATCATGAATATTTTCAAGGACTTCCCCCCCCCCCCACTTCACCCCCTACCATTGAGGGTCCTCATCTTTTCCCTCATGATTAGGTTCTGAGCAAACATGATCTAGCTCTCACCAAAAGGACCTGAGCTAGGGTCTGCTGGGATTTCCTGACACGATTTTCCATCTTCATGGACAATGTTAACTGTAAACGTGATAGCTGTGACTTACTTGTCTTACTGCCAAATCGCCCAAATTTGGAACTGCTTGTCCCATGCTGCTCTGATTTATACAGTGATAAGGGCCTATTGTGGCAGTCTTTACTCTTGGGGATTTTGTTACTGTGTAGAGTGGATTGAGAAAAGAATTGGGTTCTGTCATGAAGGGAGTAGCACCTTTTGTGGGCACCACCTTTATGTGCCTCAGAGGGGACCAAAGGATGGCAGAAAACTGTTCTCAGTCTAGTTTGACCTAATTTACACTATTGCCCTAGGCTTGCTAGGAAAGACTGAAAAAATTTTTGTGCCTAACTTTGTGGCCTGGCTGCCAGGATTTCCTGTGAGCCCAGTGAGGAGGGCATAGTTGGTGCGAAAATCTCCTGTGCTTGTGGAAGCAACATAAGTTGGGTCCCTTAACTGTCACGTACTCCCCAGCACTGTTGAGGGATTGCTGTCTTCTGTACCTGTACAGGATCAAGTCCCTGATATCCAGAACCCCATAGGCAAGTAACATTGACTGTAAGACCTCTGTAGGGCAATGTGAAAATCATGATTGCTACAGAAGCACTGAGATAATGGAGTGGGGATGACTGTGGCAAACAAAAGGAGATTCGAACATTCTAGAGGGGCATCCACAAGTCTCGGTGCAGTTATGATGGTGTGGGATGGGAGTGCATAGAAATTCTCAGGACCTTCAGACATCTGTATCTCCTGTGGCCAAGGCCACTGTCAGAGGAAATAATCTAAATGTTTGTGGATTCCTGTGTCTCCCTGGGCAGTTGACCTGCACAGACAGGAACCTCAGCAGTGACAGAAGAGAGATCCAGGGATGGGTCTTCTCTGACCCAGCCAGCATTCCGAGTGACTGAGGTGGATGTGGACATCATTGCTTACCAATTTTTACCAACATTGAGGCAGGGCTCACTCTCCTAAATTGTAGGGAGAGGAATATGGTAAAGCCAAAATAGTTGACAGATCTAACTTTCCTAGTGGAACAGTATATATAGATTTTAATGAGGAACATTTATTTAATAGCTTTATGGAGGTATGATTAACATGCAATAAACTGCAAATATGTAAAGTGTAAAATGTGCTGTTTCAGCATGTGTGTACACCTATGAAACCACCACAGTCAAGATATCCAACACAACAAAAGATTGTCCCTTTATAATCCTCAATTTTTCCTTATCTTGTTTTCCACAATTCACAAGCAACAGCAAGCATTTTCTATAATTTTATAAATGAAACCATATGGTGTGTACTTTTTAGGGGGTGGGGCTCTGGCTTTTTCAGTAAACATAACTATTTTAAGGTTAATCCATTATCTTGTTGCATGAATCAATTGTTTGCTCATTTGTATTGCTGCGTAGTATTTCAGTATTTCATTGTATACCACAATTTTTCTTCTTTGTCAACTTAATTGTTATGGATGTTTGGGTAACTTTCAGTTTTTGGCTATTACAAATAAACCTCTGAAGATTTGTGTGCAAATTATGGCTGAATGATATTCCATTCTATAAATA